AGCACTAAAAGTGAATAGCATAATAATGTATCTACTAGCGCTACTGCTAAACAGTCCGGGTCCCCTGAAACTTATCCCTAAACACAGTGCTTTCGTGCGGCATCTGCGCCTTACTTTTGCAGTCTGGGGTGACTGAGTCAACGTGACCGTGCGGAGCACCAAGCAGCCCCGGGTCCCCATGGCTACCGCCAGGGCAACGCTTCGCGGCCCGCTCCTCAGGGACCCTCAGGGGCGGCACCGGGAAATCAGCTTTGCGGAGAGGAACCGCAGGGCTCCGGGGACGGGCTAGGGCAGCCGGCGGGCAGCAGAGGCAAGCCTGGCAAACTCTTCCCGGCTTCTTCGCGGCGCTTGGGGCAGACGTCCTGGCGACACCAGGCCGCGTCGGTTCCCCTTCATCCTATTTTCCCTTTAACACGGTGGCTTGAGAACTTTATTTTGTGCTCACTCAAGAAAATTTTAAATGATTTTACAGATACAACCCCAAAGATGAAGCTCCAACAAACCCGCCACTACTCGAGCCTTTCTCACCGTCTTCCTCACAGGCCCCACCCCCTACCGCGAGGAGCACGAGCTGAGGGGAACACAAGCCCCCGTCGGGCACTCCCCGGCCTCGCCCCACCCCCCAGGCGCGCACCCAACCCATATAAGGCGAGGGGAGGCAATCGCGCCAGCTCTGCCTCCGCCTCGCGCGCCGTCCAGAGGGAAGGATTTGCAATAGACTTCCTCAGTTCATTTCTTCTTATTCCCTCCTCCCTTAAAGGGCCGTTTCCACAATAGTGAAAGGAACGCACCAGTAAACCACAATAATCATAAAAGATGACTGTAATTAAGACTCTTTCTGAAACCAGAAACCGCGAGTTCATGCCCCCACCTCAAGAGCCCGAGCTTCCCCCTCTCTGAACCGCCCCCACACCCGCTCCCGCGAGCTCCCGCTTACGCTTTCCGGGCGGCGCGCGACGCGCTCGCTCCGCCCCTCTGGCCCCGCCCCCGGCTCCCCTTCTTGGTCTCAGGAGAGCCAGCGCGCACAAGCAAGGGTGTGCGGCTCTGAGACGTGCGTTGCTGCTTGTGGGTGTGAGACATCCTAGCTCCTCTTCCCCTTCCGTGAGTCCCTCCTTTCCTCGCAGACCCCACTTGTCGTGGCTGGCTGCCGCCGCAGCTCTTGTGCGAAGCCAGCAGTGCGCGTGCGCGCGGGCACGGGCGCGCGACCGTCGGGTCCCCGCGCTCCCTCCCCCTCCCGCTCCTCTATAACTTGGCTGGCGTGGAGGAGGCGCCGCCGGAGTCGGAGGGCGGGGAGCTAGGAGGAGGGAGCTCGAGAGTTGTGGAGACTAGTGACTGGGAGAAGTCGCAGCCCGCTCAGGCCCGCGCCTTCCCGCTCCCCGTCTTCCTCTCTCACACACCTACTCCGCCCTCCGCCCCAGCCCGCGCGCTAGCTCCTTCTCTCGCCCGGGGTTCCTGCCGGTAGCTCTCCGGGTCTTGGCGCGGCGGGGGCGCCCCGGGGGTGCCCTCGCCCTCCCGTTGCGGGCGGGCGGGCGGTATGTGGCGCCTGGTGCCCCCGAAGCTGGGCCGCCTGTCCCGCTCGCTGAAGCTGGCGGCGCTGGGCAGCCTGTTGGTGCTGATGGTGCTGCACTCGCCGTCGCTGCTCGCCTCTTGGCAGCGCAACGAACTGACCGACCGGCGCTTCCTGCAGCTCAATAAGTGCCCGGCGTGCTTCGGCACGAGCTGGTGCCGCCGCTTCCTCAACGGGCAGGTGGTATTCGAGGCGTGGGGCCGCTTGCGCCTGCTGGACTTCCTCAACGTGAAGAACGTGTACTTCGCGCAGTACGGCGAGCCCCGCGAGGGCGGCCGCCGCCGAGTGGTGCTCAAGCGCCTCGGCTCGCAGCGCGAGCTGGCGCAGCTCGACCAGAGCATCTGCAAGCGGGCCACCGGCCGGCCCCGCTGCGACCTGCTGCAGGCCATGCCCCGGACCGAGTTCGCGCGCCTCAACGGCGACGTGCGTCTGCTCACGCCCGAGGCGGTGGAGGGCTGGTCGGACCTGGTGCACTGCCCCTCGCAGCGCCTTCTCGACCGCCTGGTGCGCCGCTACGCGGAGACCAAGGACTCGGGCAGCTTCCTGCTTCGCAACCTCAAGGACTCGGAGCGCATGCAGCTGCTGCTGACCCTGGCCTTCAACCCCGAGCCGCTGGTGCTACAGGTAGGCGCGGAGCCAGGGCAGGGGGCGTCCTGTCTCTTGTAATATTAAGATAATTCTTTTGTAGAGTTTTCCGTCTGATGAAGGTTGGCCATTTGCAAAGTATCTTGGAGCTTGTGGAAGAATGGTGGCTGTAAATTATGTTGGAGAAGAACTGTGGAGTTACTTTAATGCGCCATGGGAAAAACGAGTTGACCTCGCTTGGCAATTAATGGAAATAGCAGAACAGCTTACAAACAATGACTTTGAATTTGCACTCTACCTCCTGGACGTCAGCTTTGACAATTTTGCAGTTGGTCCTAGAGATGGGAAGGTAATCATTGTGGATGCTGAAAATGTTTTGGTTGCTGACAAAAGATTAATTAGACAAAGTAAGTATATAATTTTAGATTTTTTTCTACTCTTTTTCTACTTCTGCTTTTCCTCCTTTCACAGATAAACCTGAAAATTGGGATGTATGGTATGAAAGCAAGTTTGATGACTGTGATAAGGAGGCTTGCTTATCATTTTCAAAAGAAATTCTTTGTGCTCGTGCCACTGTGGACCACAATTACTATGCTGTTTGTCAGAACCTCTTATCCAGACATGCCACCTGGCGTGGCACTTCTGGAGGACTCCTTCATGATCCACCAAGTGAAATTGCCAAAGATGGCCGGCTCGAGGCCTTGCTGGATGAGTGTGCCAACCCAAAGAAGCGCTATGGCAGATTCCAGGCTGCAAAAGAACTGCGTGAATACCTAGCACAATTAAGTAACAACGTGAGGTAGTCTATGGTGAACTTTTCTTTTTTTCTCCATTTAAACAGCACTGGCTAAAACTAAACCACCAAAAAACGATCTGAAAAAATGAAATTTGGAAGTGTTACATTCAGAGGATGATAAACTTGCACTGATAGATCTTAATGTTAACATCCATCAAAATAAGACATTACTTCAAAAATCACATGATGCTTCTGCAAATAAGTATGTTCTTATACTTTGGAGGCTTGAGCTGTCATCAGCTGCTCCCCACTACCCCGGAATGCTTGAGTGGATTAATGAATATTGTTAAGCTATTGGAAATGAGTCTGATAGTACATTGGCTTGTGTATCAAAGGGTACTTGGTACTTAGTTTGCATTTACTATCATGATTTTGTGAATCTCTTGCATTTACTTTGAATGTCAAGTCAGATTGGTCTGTTTTATAGGCCGCTTTTTCCTTCTGATGTGTAGGGTTTTTTCCCCCTTTTTTTTTTTAATTAAATTTTGAAAATTCAGGTTACTGTAGGTGTTCATTTAAATTTTTAATAGTTGTCATTCAGTGCTATTTGGTACATATTTACTGTTAGGGCAGGATTCCCAGGTTTACTGTGTTTTTTTTTTTTTTTTTTAAAGAAAGCTAAATATTACATTATGTAAATACTTCTTTTCACCAACTTCTGTAGTTTCACCATTGCATGGTGTCATTTCAGGTTATTTAACAGTTATATCCCTCTATGCCAATAATTAGAAGTGTACACTAAACATGAAGTTTGGCATATGTTGCAAAATGTCATTTTATCTTTTCTAAAGGCTTTAAGAAGAATATACTAGAATCTATATATTGATGTTAATTTTGATTCAGAAAAAAAATACAACCCAGTATCTAAAAAGTGTTAACTAGTCCAAGATAGTAATGCATATGCCAAAGAAATATTACACCTAATCTCATGTTTAGAATTTAAAATAGAATTGGTCAGCTACTTATTCTTACCACCCTACTTCCAGTATTTTAGCTCTGTCATTATTAAATTCAGATCTTCCTGATTATTTTTTCTGTTGAAAGTTAAACTACTGCTTTCAAGTAATTTAAAGTTATCCTACCTTTTATTCATGGGTAGTTTTGCAAAATTAACATGGTAGCCATTGTTTGAATTTAATCGGGCATCATAACTTTTCATTTATTGAGGAACTAATCATTATTACTATAAAGCATACAAATTAGCCAGTCAGCACACTTTGGTCTTCTTTACCTAAGGGTTAAACATCAGAACATCAAATTTAATTATTTGCATAGAAATGTGTGGGCTCTTTATATAAGTTGACTATCACTAACAGGTAATATTTTTCTGTTTGAAGTTGTTACTTTTGTTTACAGCAAAGTTTGATGTAGTGTGCAGTAGTGAGCTCTAGACTGATCTTTTTCTAAATCAGAAAGTGATTAAAGTATGCACAACCAAAGGCAGGTTTTTCTTTTTCATTTATTCAGCAACTATTTATTAAGCATCAACTCTGTGCCAGGCACGTTACTAGCTGCTACATACTGTCTGAACATGACATACGGTTAAGTAACTTTACAATTATTATCAAATACTTCAATGTAGATATTTCTTAAGTTGAAATAGCATTAACTAGGATAATGCTTTCATGTTATTTTATTGTCTTGTGATAGAAATTCAACTTGTACCATCTAAAACTAGGTTGCTATAAAAATAGGAGGATGAAGTCAATAAAGTTTATGCCAGTTTAAAAACTGGAAGGAAAAGGTAAGAGCTCTCCATTATAAAATAGTTGCATTCGGTTAATTTTTACACATTAGTGCATTGCGTATATCAACTGGCCCTCAATGAAGCATTTAAGTGCTTGGAATTTTACTAAACTGACTTTTTTGCAACTTTGGGAGATTTTTGAGGGGAGTGTTGAAAATTGCCAAACACTCACCTCTTACTCAAAACTTCAAATAAAATACACATTTTCAAGAGGGAGCACCTTTTATATTTGATAAGTTTTCATTATAAACCTTATAATACCAGTCACAAAGAGGTTGTCTGTCTATGGTTTAGCAAACATTTGCTTTTCTTTTTGGAAGTGTGATTGCAATTGCAGAACAGAAAGTGAGAAAACACTGCCAGCGGTGATTGCTACTTGAGGTAGTTTTTTACAACTACCATTTCCCCTCCATGAAATTATGTGAAATTTATTTTATCTTTGGGAAAAGTTGAGAAGATAGTAAAAGAATTAGGAATTTAAAATTACAGGGAAAAATATGTAAGTGAAAAGCAATAAATATTTTGTTCACTTTGCTATCAAGATGTTCACTATCAGATATTTATTATATGGCAGCAATTTATATTTTTAATCATTGCCCATTAATAGACGCAGTAAAATATTTTTGAATCAGACATTTGGGGTTTGTATGTGCATTAAAATTGTCTTTTGTACTGTAAGTTACTGTTAATTTGAATATTTTATTGAACTGTCTCCCTGTGCCTTTATAATATAAAGTTGTTTCTACAACTTTTAATGATCTTAATAAAGAATACTTTAAGAATCACACTTTTCAGACTATTTCTTAACTTCAGATATCC